CTCAATTAAAAATCATCAATATAAGCCAAACATAAGCTTGTAAGAATATTTATCTCAATGCTACCAAACATAAGAGAAATAGAAACCAAAAATTTCTGACAAGAAAAATGATTCAATAAATTATAATAAAAAGGATATTGTACTGCTTTTATATATTATTATATATTTGTATATTGCCTTTTTATTTTTTGTATATTATATATTTACTATTTTGATTTACAGACTTGAAACTATTTTCCTACATTTTCTTCCATTTTAATTCTTTCACGTGTGACTAAATTTTAGCATCAAGTGCTGATGAAGAATTAAATAAAATACTTGAAATAGAACTACAAACCCTAGAGATGGAAAATAGGTACCAGAGGTGCTTCCAGGGAGTATGGGCCAGTGGCTGAAAAAATGACGGTTGTAGGAAGTTTTAAAGAAATTACAAAGTTGAAAAGCTATTTACAAAAGATTTTCAATCTTAAATATGAAAGTAGAATTCATGTGAGAAGGTAAATGGGTTGCTAAGCAAGAATATGAAGAACAGAATGCCCTAACCACTTCATACTGGGTAGAAAAACTCAAGCATGCCCAGGATATAAAACCATCTTGTATTGCAGCATTTTGTCAGTGTCATCTCTAATTTCACTATGTTAATAACTAAGGATTCCACCCTATAAAAGAAGCAGAGTACCTGAATTCTCCTAAATGACACGTGTTTCCATGCATGTATGTGTATACAGTAATACAAGATATATTATATTACACCTTATGTTAATTTTTTTTTTATATAAGAAGTATTATAGCTATACTTTTTTTCCGATTACTCTGTTGGTAGAAGAGGATTTTTTTAATTTCATGAGCATAATTGAGTTGGTTCCAGTAACATATTTGAAAACAAATTCAACAAAGAATCCATTCAAAATAATACATTTCTTAATGCTCCCTCTGAAACACTCAGCAAATATTGTGCATCTTTGACCCACAGCTCTGACCTTCCTGTCCTAGATGAGGGTTTGTCTTTCTCTGCCACAAGAGCATGGAAGGCAACCAGACATGGATCACAGACATCACCCTGCTGGGATTCCAGGTTGGTCCAGCACTGGCGATTCTCCTCTGTGGACTCTTCTCTGTCTTCTATACACTCACCCTGCTGGGGAATGGGGTCATCTTTGGGATTATCTGCCTGGACTCTAAGCTTCACACACCCATGTACTTCTTCCTCTCACACCTGGCCATCATTGACATGTCCTATGCTTCCAACAATGTTCCCAAGATGTTGGCAAACCTAATGAACCAGAAAAGAACCATCTCCTTTGTTCCATGCATAATGCAGACTTTTTTGTATTTGGCTTTTGCTGTTACAGAGTGCCTGATTTTGGTGGTGATGTCCTATGATAGGTATGTGGCCATCTGCCACCCTTTCCAGTACACTGTCATCATGAGCTGGAGAGTGTGCACGATCCTGGTTCTCACGTCCTGGTCATGTGGGTTTGCCCTGTCCCTGGTACATGAAATTCTCCTTCTAAGGTTGCCCTTCTGTGGGCCCCGGGATGTGAACCACCTCTTCTGTGAAATTCTGTCTGTCCTCAAGCTGGCCTGTGCTGACACCTGGGTTAACCAAGTGGTCATATTTGCTACCTGTGTGTTTGTCTTAGTCGGGCCTCTTTCCTTGATTCTGGTCTCCTACATGCACATCCTCGGGGCCATCCTGAAGATCCAGACAAAGGAGGGCCGCATAAAGGCCTTCTCCACCTGCTCCTCCCACCTGTGTGTGGTTGGACTATTCTTTGGCATAGCCATGGTGGTTTACATGGTCCCAGACTCTAATCAACGAGAGGAGCAGGAGAAAATGCTGTCCCTGTTTCACAGTGTCTTTAATCCAATGCTGAACCCCCTGATCTACAGCCTGAGGAATGCTCAGTTGAAGGGCGCCCTCCACAGAGCACTCCAGAGGAAGAGGTCCATGAGAACGGTGTATGGGCTTTGCCTTTAAAACATGTGGTTTGCTGAAGCAAGAATTTTGAA